GAGAGTGAATGAGTATCATGTCCAAGGCCTGGTGGATGTGCCGTAACGAAAGTCACCTGAAGAGACAGCAGGCCCTGTTAGAAGGTAAGAGGCGAACGACAACAGCCCCAGAGAAAAGGGGCCAGGTTTGAGTTTCGGAGGGAGCGAGTGGCAGTGGAGACCAAGTCAAAGGAGAGGTGGAAGCCGGGGCAGTGCACCCAAAGGTAGTACCTGTGAGGCTGGGGGTGCATCGAGGGGTTGTGGGCGGGCTGAGTAGCAGCAGGGCGAACTCCAGAGGAGTGAACGCCGAGTGGGCGGATCGCACAGAAGGAGGAGGAGGTAGGGAAAACGGCTCAATTGAGAAGCTACCCCGGCCCGCCTTACCTGCGCCGAGGGTCCGGAGCCCCCGGACAGACCCGCGGAAAGCACGGAGCCCGCGAGGAGTGGGAGGAGCCGAGGGTAATGGAAGTAGGGATACCGAACCCAAAGGAGGGAGGCCGCTAGCTACCCCTAGTCAGGGAGAGCGGCTGATGGCGGGAACTGTGACCACACGCAAACACGCACGCACGCACGCACACTCGACGCGACCAGACAGGCGCGTGCGCGTCAGTCGAAAACTCCGCCCCTCACACGCCCTCGCCCCGCCCCGCCAGTACCTAGAGCGGCCTAGCCCGGGCAGCCCCGCCCCTGCCGTGACTGTAGTAGGCACGCGCACTTTCCACCTCACCCGATTTCGACGCCCCCCCACCATTTCCCTCCTACGCAACCCAGTCGGGCATGCGCAATAGTTGTCTTGCCGGGACTGTCCATCTTTTCCCGCCGTTCACTGGCTTTTGGAGGAGGGTCAGAGTTCACGCCGCTCTCTGGAAATAACTGCTCAAAGCCAGAAGTTGCGGGGACTAGTGGTCGCGGACGTCCTTCCGGTCCTAAATCTTAAGGGGCAAAGGACATACTCTGGGACTGTTAACTAGGCCCTGGAGGCGGGAAGAGGATGTGTGGGTGGGGTCAGGGGTGAGAGGTCAGAGGGCCGCGAAGTGGGCGGAGCGAGCCGGAGTCGGATGGCGGCTACGGCGGCTCATTGTTTTCCGCTGCAGGGGTGCTGAAGGGGGGACGCGGGTCGGACGCGTCCGGCTGTGGAAGAGAGCGGCGGCCGCTCACAACATGCACAGCCTGGCGACGGCTGCGGTGAGTGGCTGGGCCCCCAGGCTTGGAACCAGACTGATATTTACTTTCTTGTCTTCATCTGAAGCCTGTGCCTACTACACTGGCACAAGTGGATAGAGAAAAGATCTATCAGTGGATCAATGAGCTGTCCAGTCCTGAGACTAGGGAAAATGCTTTGCTGGAGCTAAGTAAGAAGCGAGAATCTGTTCCTGACCTTGCACCCATGCTGTGGCATTCATTTGGTACTATTGCAGCACTTTTACAGGTGGGTTCATGTCCATGATTGGCAGTTCAGTTTTATTCATCTGATGCTGATTTCCATTTTTTAGGAAATTGTAAATATTTATCCATCTATCAACCCACCCACCTTGACAGCACACCAGTCTAACAGAGTTTGCAATGCTCTGGCATTACTGCAATGTGTAGCATCACATCCAGAAACCAGGTAAATGCTTTGGGTGAGTCACTTGGGGGAGAGGGCTGTGAATGTAATTATTGTTTTCTTCCAGGTCAGCGTTTCTCGCAGCACACATCCCACTTTTTTTGTACCCCTTTTTGCACACTGTCAGCAAAACACGTCCCTTTGAGTATCTCCGGCTCACCAGCCTTGGAGTTATTGGTAAGTTATTAGAATTGTTTTGCAAGCCTGAACCACCATGCCTTGCTAATTTTTGTATTTTTAGTAGAGACGGGGTTTCACCATGTTGGCCAGGCTGATCTTGAACTCCCGACCTCAAGTGATCTGCCCGCCTCGGCCTCCCAAAGTGCTGGGATTACAGGTGTGAGCTACTGCGCCGCCCTCTTCCTTTTTAAAATAATTTTGTTTGTCCTTATTTTCTTTAGGGGCCCTGGTGAAAACAGATGAACAAGAAGTAATCAACTTTTTATTAACAACAGAAATTATCCCTTTATGTTTGCGAATTATGGAATCTGGAAGTGAACTTTCTAAAACAGTATGTACTTTTAACTTAGATTTTACATTGTGTTTATAAACTCTTCGATTTTGTTTTGCTTCAGGTTGCCACATTCATCCTCCAGAAGATCTTGTTAGATGACACTGGTTTGGCTTATATATGTCAGACGTATGAGCGTTTCTCCCATGTTGCCATGATCTTGGTGAGTTCTTTCATCTATCCCCTTTACAACTATCCAACCCCTCCCCTTATTTTGGGGGAAACAGGGTAAGATGGTCCTGCAGCTATCCAAAGAGCCTTCTGCCCGTCTGCTGAAGCATGTAGTGAGATGTTACCTTCGACTTTCAGATAACCCCAGGTAAACATTTATAGGATGTATAGGACTTTAGGCTCCCTGGTTGGTTTGTTTGTTTCTGATGTAGGGCACGTGAAGCACTCAGACAGTGCCTCCCTGACCAGCTGAAAGACACAACCTTCGCCCAGGTGCTAAAAGATGACACCACCACGAAACGCTGGCTTGCACAACTGGTGAAGAACCTGCAAGAGGGCCAGGTCACCGATCCCCGGGGTATCCCCCTGCCCCCTCAGTGATCCTTCCCTGTTCCCTCCCACTACTCCCCCAAGTTGGGGAAAGGAGGGGGAACCTACGAGAAAAACAGCTCAGGTTTTATCACCGACTGGGAATAGACAACCTCAATGCTGAACCGCACTGGAGAAAAGGGGCAAGGTACCCCTGCTGAGGTGTATGGGCTGCCATCTCAGGCTGTCTTGAGGACCTGGGCTCCCTCTGCTACTCCCAGGAAATGGGCTCCTGACACAGCAGTCTGCCACCACAGCCCCAGGAGGGTGTCAACACCAGCAAATGCTGTATTTGCAGCATGTCCAAGATGACCCTTCTCCCCTACCTCTACCTAGCCACTGGCAGGGAGGGGAGACAGTGGTGATAGCAGCAGCACTCTAGGCATGGTGAACGCCTGGGACCAAGCCATGTGGCGTTTTTTATTTTGCCTTTCTGGAAGACTCAAGATATGTCTCTTCATTCTCTCTCAGTATTTGTTTACTTTGGTTTTTTTGTTTTTAATCTCAGAGAGAGGTGTGTTTAGTGGGCACAAGCTGTAATATTCAGCAAAACTTTGTCGACTGGCACTGTTTACAAGTCTGTTAGCTGCATAAGCTCAATAAAAAGTTGGTCTGGGCATTACATCCCCTCTGGCAGGCCAATAGCTGCATCAAGCTGTTGGGAGAAATGGGAGGGCAGGGGAAAGATGTAAAGCCAAAGTACAGCAGGAACCCACCACCTGTTTCCCTTCCTTCTCCCATTCTACTCCCAGTCCGGAATGCCACGAGGACCTTAACCTTGTTTCTGGCTTTAGCTGCTAGTTTTCCCAAATCTCAGTGCTTTCCCTTTTTGAACTTCCCTTCTATTAAACTTAAAACAGATGTCTTAATTAATCAGGCTGTCTTGGAAGGGTATTGTATTGGGAGACAAGGGGCGGTGGTGGACCTCACCTTCAATCCAAGTTTTCAAAGATATTTTCTCAATAACTCTAAAAGGGAGGTGCTTGGGATTAAGGTGACAGTCCACTTGATCCTTTTCTTTGTTTTAGTGTGAATTTCAGCAGCTCCATCTGTCTTCATGATTGTACTTGAGCAGTATTAGCTGTATGAGTTAATTTTATTCAGATTGAAGATGGAGGGCTGGGTTCTGCTCACTCAGTCTTTTTTTTTTTTTTTTTTTTTTTTTTTTGACCATTCTCTTTTAGTCTATGGGAATTACAGGGTTGCCGCTAAAATATTCACTTGTTCATATCGTGTCAGAGATTTCCTCTTCTCTGGAGCTTAGGTGGCTCTTCACAATCCATAGGCTTGAATCTGCAACCTAGTGTAAACTGCCTTGCTTTCCCCGGTTCTTTCCCCTGCTAGCACCTGCTTTCTCATCCCTATCTCCAGTCAAAGATGGGATTGCTTAATCCAACTCTGGAGAGGGACCAAGTCTTTTCTGCCCACATCTCACACAATTGAGGTGTCTGAACAAGCTTGGGGAGGGTCTATAAGGGGTAGGCTCAAAAAAAAAAAAACCCATTTGCAGAGGCAGTTTTGCCAACACAAGGGCTCTTTCAAGCCGACTTTCACAAAGAGAGCCGGACTTGTTAGTTGGCTTCTGTCTCTTTAGAGCCAAGAAAATAGTAATTAAGTGGCCTAGATATAGGAAGGGCAGAATAAGCACTTACTCCCCCTGCCTTCCAAGATGAAGAGGAGAAGCAGGCCAACCCTCAATAATTGCAAGCCTGAAGAGAAGTGATCTTAGAGAAAGCAGAGAACAGAATGGACTGGATAGACATCTTGACTCTATTCAGCCCGTAGTCTGTGATCTGGAGAGTCCAGTTAAGGTAACCCAGATTTTTGACAACCGCCTTCCTGCTGAGCCAAAGTTTTCTCATTACCCCTCCACTGGGGAAGCAGCTGAGGCCCAGGGCCTTGCTCCCTGGGAAATTCTCTTCTCTCCATCTTTCGGTGCATTGGCCATGTTACTGTGCCAAAGTGTCTTAATTCTTGTCCCATCTATTCTCAGCTGGCCTTGGAACCCACATAGGAGTTGGTGGGGGAGGGATGGAATGGGTATTATTCATTGTAGTTGATCCTGGTGTGTGTATTATATAAAGAGACCCCTCCCCTTATTTTGTGTTTTCCATCCCTCTCCCTTAACAGGATTGAAATAAAACATGCTTCTGTTTTTGTAAAAATAATTTTTCCTTTACACTGGAGATTTTATTCTATCAGTATATGGGTAACTAGGCACTTTGGTCAGGTGATCCTTGTCATGCCTGCTTCTCCCCTCTGTCTACCTACACAACACACACACACACACACACACAGCCCTGCTAAGATGGCAGTAGTGGTTCTTTTGTGAACATGTTTTTTGGGGAGACTCCATCTGAGGTACAAAAGCTGTTTGGGAGGCTGGGAGGGGGATGATGCCCCTTACCTGATAAAAGTATGTTTTACTGGGACAGAACTTCACTCCTGGCCATATTGGCCAGAACTTAGTGCCAGTGTAGGGAGAGACTTCCATAGTGACAAGGTAATGCTTGAAACATCTTACGAACTTTGATGTTCATTTCCTCAAGTTCAAGGCTTGGAGCACATCTCCAGGATTGTTTCCATGCCTGGCTGTCAGTGGGACACAGCTGCCCTATGCTTCCACGTTCTTTTTTCAAGAGCCTTAGAGGGCCTGTGGCCTGTTTCACTGGTGGAACAGGAGCAGCATTGGTAGCCTTCAGAGCATGCCTTGCTTACTAACTACATATTATTCCTCTGCTCATTGTTCCTGCTGCTTAAAGGCTAGGAAAAGGGGGATATACAAAGTTGTTGCTTTCAAAAACTCAGAGAAAAAATTTGGAATAGGAAACCTTAGAATGAAATTATA